ATCGCCGCGCCGCGCCCCCGCCCTCGGTCGCAGGTGGCTCGTTCCGGGAATTCCTAAGCGGAAACCGGTCCCAAGCCCCGCGCCTTCGCTCGGCCCCTTTAAGAGCCAGAATTTCCGGAGGGCTGACCCGGGGGCTAGGGATGCCCAGGGGCCGAACCACAAGTTGGGAACGGGTGGGGGAGGTGGCGAAAACTTCCGAAGTGGAATTCCAACTTTTCCTGGCCCTGATTCCCCTTGGGCATCCCTGAGGGGGCAGAGCTTCCCTTCCGGGGACTTTAGAGGGTTCCTCAGGTCATCTAACTGGGAGACACAGGAGGCCCGAAGCGCCCCCCCTCCACCCGGTCCGGAGGAACCCCAGTGGAAGTGGAGAAGTCAGGCGCCACCAACAAGCCTCTCCCAGCCAGGACTTTGCTTAGACTCGCTCCTCCCGGCAGGGCGCACCTAGGCGGGTCCATCGCCAGCCGGGGAGAGGGGTTTGGGCAGGGAGGGAACAGGTGCGCGGCGGGACCCGCCCTATCTCAACAGGTGAATCGCTCCAAGTGGGTCTCGGTTGCATGGATCTCGGTGCGCTTGGTTTGGCCGGAGCAGATGGGGGCCGGAAGGGACCTGTGGTCCGCAGGCGCCCTCCCAGCGGGCCAGTCACTTGGTTCGGGCCCTGGGGGACGGAGCGCACCTGGGTCAGCCCACTTCCGGGGAGGGAGGCAGAGGAACCCCTCCCCGCCGCTCACCCCTAAGCCCAGCCCTCGGCTCCCACCCTTGTGTACCTGGGCCGAACCATTCACCGGAGCGCGCAGCGGGTGGAGTGTGGCTCGGAGGACCGCGGCGGGTCAAGCACCTTTCTCCCCCATATCTGAAAGCATGCCCTTTGTCCACGTCGTTTACGCTCATTAAAACTTCCAGAATGCAACAGGACGGACTTGGAGTAGGGACAAGGAACGGAAGTGGGAAGGGGAGGAGCGTGCACCCCTCCTGGCCTTGGTGCGCGCCGCGCCCCCTAAGGTACTTTGGAAGGGACGCGCGGGCCAGACGCGCCCAGACGGCCGCGATGGCGCTGTTGGCCGGCGGGCTCTCCAGAGGGCTGGGCTCCCACCCGGCCGCCGCAGGCCGGGACGCGGTCGTCTTCGTGTGGCTTCTGCTTAGCACCTGGTGCACAGGTACGGGGCACGGGGCCTCTGACGCTGCGGAAGCAACCCTTGCTGTCTCTCCTCTTGCCCTCAGCTCCTGCCAGGGCCATCCAGGTGACCGTGTCCAACCCCTACCACGTGGTGATCCTCTTCCAGCCTGTGACCCTGCCCTGTACCTACCAGATGACCTCGACCCCCACGCAACCCATCGTCATCTGGAAGTACAAGTCTTTCTGCCGGGACCGCATCGCCGATGCCTTCTCCCCGGCCAGCGTCGACAACCAGCTCAATGCCCAGCTGGCAGCCGGGAACCCAGGCTACAACCCCTACGTTGAGTGCCAGGACAGCGTGCGCACCGTCAGGGTCGTGGCCACCAAGCAGGGCAACGCTGTGACCCTGGGAGATTACTACCAGGGCCGGAGGATTACCATCACCGGAAGTATGTTGGGCAGGGCAGGGGGATGAGGCTGGAGGTGCCCTCACGCCTTTTCATCCCGACTCAGATGCTGACCTGACCTTTGACCAGACGGCGTGGGGGGACAGTGGTGTGTATTACTGCTCCGTGGTCTCAGCCCAGGACCTCCAGGGGAACAATGAGGCCTACGCAGAGCTCATCGTCCTTGGTGAGTGGGCCTGGGAAGGGGGAGGCATGGCCCAGCATAATCTGTTTCTCTTTTGTCCCTCCAGGGAGGACCTCAGGGGTGGCTGAGCTCTTACCTGGTTTTCAGGCGGGGCCCATAGAAGGTACGGGGGGTGGATCCTGAGTTGGGCTTCTCCTCCGGGCTCAGGGCCTGTTGTCTTTCTGCAGACTGGCTCTTCGTGGTTGTGGTATGCCTGGCTGCCTTCCTCATCTTCCTCCTCCTGGGCATCTGCTGGTGCCAGTGCTGCCCGCACACTTGCTGCTGCTACGTCAGGTGCCCCTGCTGCCCAGACAAGTGCTGCTGCCCCGAGGCCCGTAAGTGTCCCGCTCATGGCCACCCTGGTTTGTCCCCCTTCTCCTGTTGATTGTGTCCTCACAGTGTATGCCGCCGGCAAAGCAGCCACCTCAGGTGTTCCCAGCATTTATGCCCCCAGCACCTATGCCCACCTGTCTCCCGCCAAGACCCCACCCCCACCAGCTATGATTCCCATGGGCCCTGCCTACAACGGGTACCCTGGAGGATACCCTGGAGACGTTGACAGGAGTAGCTCAGGTGAGGCCGGGGGAAGCAGGAACAGCTGGTGGGTGCGCGGCCACTGACAGCCACTCTCCCCCAGCTGGTGGCCAAGGCTCCTATGTACCCCTGCTTCGGGACACGGACAGCAGTGTGGCCTCTGGTGAGAATCCATCGTCCCGAAGTTGGATGTGCTCCCAAACCGACCACCACCCCCCTGTCCCTAGAAGTCCGCAGTGGCTACAGGATTCAGGCCAGCCAGCAGGACGACTCCATGCGGGTCCTGTACTACATGGAGAAGGAGCTGGCCAACTTCGACCCTTCTCGACCTGGCCCCCCCAGTGGCCGTGTGGAGCGGGGTAAGCAGGAGCCTTGGGGTCTGAGGGCTTTTCCAGCAGTCAGTGACACCCCCCTTCCCTGCAGCCATGAGTGAAGTCACCTCCCTCCACGAGGACGACTGGCGATCTCGGCCTTCCCGGGGCCCTGCCCTCACCCCGATCCGGGATGAGGAGTGGGGTGGCCACTCCCCCCGGAGTCCCAGGGGATGGGACCAGGAGCCCGCCAGGGAGCAGGCAGGCGGGGGCTGGCGGGCCAGGCGGCCCCGGGCCCGCTCCGTGGACGCCCTGGACGACCTCACCCCGCCGAGCACCGCCGAGTCAGGGAGCAGGTCTCCCACGAGTAATGGTGGGAGAAGCCGGGCCTACATGCCCCCGCGGAGCCGCAGCCGGGACGACCTCTATGACCAAGACGACTCGAGGGACTTCCCACGCTCCCGGGACCCCCACTACGACGACTTCAGGTCTCGGGAGCGCCCTCCTGCCGACCCCAGGTCCCACCACCACCGTACCCGGGACCCTCGGGACAACGGCTCCAGGTCCGGGGACCTCCCCTATGATGGGCGGCTACTGGAGGAGGCTGTGAGGAAGAAGGGGTCGGAGGAGAGGAGGAGACCCCACAAGGAGGAGGAGGAAGAGGCCTACTACCCGCCCGCGCCGCCCCCGTACTCGGAGACCGACTCGCAGGCGTCCCGAGAGCGCAGGCTCAAGAAGGTGAGGGCCGCCCTCCCTGGCGTCCAGACCGTGGCTCATACCCTTCTTTCTTTCTCCCTTGCAGAACTTGGCCCTGAGTCGGGAAAGTTTAGTCGTCTGATCTGACGTTTTCTACGTAGCTTTTGTATTTTTTTTTTTAATTTGAAGGAACACTGATGAAGCCCTGCCATACCCCTCCCGAGTCTAATAAAACGTATAATCACAAGCTCTGGAGAGAACCATTTGTTCGGCCGCGCG